CGCCCAGCTGTGTCCCCGGGAGGGAGTGGGTGCTTTTCGGGGTGCCGGGGGAGGGCTGGGCGTGCTTCGCGGTTTTTTGTCGTAGAGGCTCAAAGATGCTGCAAATCAAATCCCAAACGGGAGCCGCAACAGCGCAGACTGGATCGGAAGTCGTTTGCTCCGGTTCACTTGCCTGTAAATGCAGGAAAAGGGGGAGGGGGCGATCAGCCAGAGCGCAGATCCTAATCGCGGCGGGGGTGGGGTAGGGGACGTCGTTCCGAGCCCGCCCTGGGCCCATTCCTGTCCGCTTAACGTCTCCCCGCCCGCAGAGCCTGGCGCTACGAGGTGGGGAGGAAGGAAGCTCCCTCCGGATTTTAAGGCTGAAAGAAAACACTTTGGAGCAGCCGCCTGCGCGGGCTCCGGGCGGGAACTGCAGGAACGCGGGGCACCGGGCGGGGAATGCGGCACCTCGGCGGCCTGCTGAGCCCCGCCAGCGCTGGGCAGCGGCCAGCCCGAGGGAGCCCTCCCGACCTAGCCCCCGACGTGGCCCCAGACCCCCGGCCGGGGCACCTCCCTGTACATCAAAGGGGATCAAAGCCGGGGAGGGACAAGCCACCAGGGCACAACTTTTCTTCCTCTCCCGCCCCTCCTCCCAGTTGTTTTGTTTTTGGTTACTAGCTTCTCTTGGCAGCAAAATGTTGATGGGGGGGCGGGGCAAATCTGCAGGAAAAAGCCTGCTCGGCACGGGACACATCCAGGAAAACAATGTGGTCAGCTGAAGCAGGAAACGGGTTAGAGGATAGGGTCGGAGCCGGGAAAACCGGGGGGCGGCGAGCGGAAGGCAGCCGTCGCCTCCCTCAAGCTAGGGACGATAGTGACTATAAATGCCACCCCCAATATTTTTTTGACACCCAAGCTCAGAGATCCCAGATATCCCACCCAATCCCAGGCTGGGGATGGGAGGAGGTCGGTGAGGTCGCAGTCCTGACTCCTCGCACCAGGCGGTGCCCGAGAAGATCCGGCCCCGGACGAGGCCCAGGGGGCTGGAGGGACGCAAGCGGGAGCGCGGAGCCCGGCGACTAGCTCCCTCGCGTGCCGCAGCGGCGACCCTTTCTACTTGGTCTTTCCTTTTCCTCCGAGCGCCGGGAGGAGGAAGCTCCCGCTAGCGTCTCCCACTTCCCGCGGCTGGAGGAAGGGGCCACGCTGAGGGAACAAGACAGGGAGCAGAGGCGGCGGGGTTCAGGCGAGCGGGAAGCGGGAAGCGAGAGGCGGGTGTGAGATGGGGTCCTGAGGCTGGAAGGGAGCCCGGGGACAACTGGAGTTGCACACGCTCGGAAGGCGGGAGGCGGCAAGGAGAAGGCTGCCTTAGAGGTGAGGGGAATTGGGGCATGATCATGGGCCGCCTGCGCGGAACACCCATCCTCCTGGGTCCTAGGCTGGGACCCGGGCTGTCCGCCAGGGCTGGGAGACACTGGAGGAGGCCGGCCGATGATTACGCGCGATGCCAACGACGACTGCCCTACGGTGGACCGCGGCTGCCCGTGTGCGGAGGAAAGGGAGAGGCGGCTGGGTGCCGGCTGCGCTGCGGTCCGTGAGCCAGGACAGAGTCCCAGGCTGTACAGTGATGGGCGGAGAGACTCGCAGTCCTGAGAAGTATTATGGGCTGTACTGGGAGATTTGGAGAGGGTGGAGGAGGGGCGGTCTGAGGGATTCCGGGCGGCACCGCTAAGGCGATGCCGCGAGCAGCATCCGCGCCCTCTCCTTCCCGCCCCAGCCCGGGTTTGTTCAGTCAGGGCTCCAGCCCGGCGGCCGGGAGGAAGAAAAGGAAGAGGGAAGGAGCCTTTACCTGGCTCTGACGCGACGGGTCCCAGGCCCCCGGCTCCGCTTCCCACTCAGAGCTCTCCTCCCCTCTCTTCCCCGCCACCCGTTTCTACGCAGATCTGTGCCCCAGTCCCTGGAGGAGCCTCCGCCAACTCCGCAGGACCCCGCCGGGAAGTAGAGCCCACCCCTTTACCAATCACCGCCCGTTTTCTATCGACCGATGGGGCCCATAGCCAATAGGAAGAGCTGATCCCGAGAGGCCCGGAATGAGGGGGAGGAGCTGGCAAAACTTGGAGGTGTGACTAGCACTGCCGAGGCGTGGTCACAGATTAAGCTCCACCCCGGGTTGTTGAACCCCTAAGTAGAACTGATGGGCGGGATTAAGGTGGAACCGACGACCAAACACAAACTCTTGAGCTGAGGCACGGCCAATTGGGCCGGGGTAGAGAGGAGGGGTGTTGCGGGGAATTTTAACCAATAAAGAGTAGAGACCGGTGGAGACTGTAGACCCTCTTCCAATAAGAAGCGGGAAGGGCGTGCCTTGCCACTTTCACTAGGGCTAAAGCAGGGTTTGCCGAAACCTCCCGAAGCCGGCCAATGAGATCGGAGGCGGAGCCAAGCTCAGCCGACCAGAAAGCCGAATTGATCTCAGCACCGTTACTGGGGCGGTGCCTACGGTCTTCAAGCCACTAAGCTCTCGTGAGGGGAGGCCCCGGAGCCTTCCAATGAGGGACTGGGGCTAACTCTAGTTCTTCCAATCGGTGCGCGGCGCTGGCAATTCAAACTGATACCGGGTTGGAGAGGCAGGAAAAGCGGAAGAGGGAGCGAAAACCAACGTGTTCGGTGACAGACCCCAGCGCCGACTGAGCCTCTAAAGCGACTTCAGCTCTGCCCCACCAACACCACCGCGCGCCCGGGAACAGCCGCTCCGGGAAGAAACCTGAGGGGACTGCGGGGGGCACGAGGGACAGCTGAGGGAAGGGAGGACGCGAGAGAAACAGCGCGAGCACGCTGAGGGCCGGGGGTTGCCAGGAGAGGGGCCCGCGGACCCGCAGAGCGGAGGAAGGTCCGGGAGAAAAGGGGCGGGACGGAGGAGAATCCGGGATCGCCTGGCAGAAAAAGAGAAGGGAGTTTCTGAATCCTGGGAAGAGGAGGCGTGGGTAGGGACGCTTAGCCCGAGATCCGACAGCAGGGAACCGGAGCGCTCCGGGGGAGGGGCTTAATGCTGGGGAAGGGATGTCTTAAAAGAGGAGAAGCTTTAAATTAGACGATCGGAGAAGGCTGAGGGAATTGCTATGAAGGGGCGGGAGCTGAAGTGTAGAGGACTCCTTTAGACAGCAGAAAGGGAAAGCCGTTGAGAAGTTCCCTTCAAACTCCACCTGCCTCCTCTCCAATTCAAACTCCACTCCCTTCTCCAAAAGTTAAAAGGAAAGCCAAGTTTACCACGCTCCCCTGTTCCTACTCAATAAATACTTCTTCTACTCCGCCACCGGGAAAACAGAAAAAAAAACTAATTTCCTTCCCAATATTAGGACTTAGAAAAGCTCTAGGTCCCGCAATTTGAATTTTAGCCTAGGGGAATCAAAATAGTAGGAGCATTACTCTTGTTTCCTTTTTCAAAATCCCACACCTCATCCTTCCTGCGACGCCATGTCCACCAACATTTGTAGTTTCAAGGACAGGTGCGTGTCCATCCTGTGTTGCAAATTCTGTAAACAAGTGCTCAGCTCTAGGGGAATGAAGGCTGTTTTGCTGGCTGATACTGAAATAGACCTTTTCTCTACAGACATCCCTCCTACCAAGTAAGTCATGCTAGTGGCGGGCAACGGTAGCTCTGACTGTCTTTTTATACCTTTCTCTCTCCAGCGCAGTGGACTTCACTGGAAGATGCTATTTCACCAAAATCTGCAAATGTAAACTGAAGGACATCGCATGTTTAAAATGGTAATTTGTGGCACTATTCTGGATAGCTCTGGTGGTATCTAGTAACATTTACTTTCTTTTCTAGTGGGAACATTGTAGGTTATCATGTGATTGTTCCATGTAGTTCCTGTCTTCTTTCCTGCAACAACAGACACTTCTGGATGTTTCACAGCCAGGCAGTTTATGATATTAACAGACTAGACTCCACAGGTAAGAAACAATTGACTTGGACATTCCTGTAACATTAAAGAATTTTATGACTTTTTATTTTCAGGTGTAAACGTCCTACTTCGGGGCAACTTGCCAGAGATAGAAGAGAGTACAGATGAAGATGTGTTAAATATCTCAGCAGAGGAGTGTATTAGATAAATGGAATTATGATATATATGATATACAAACTTTTTTCTATTTAAAAATATATTAATGGATCAACTTTAAAATTGTTAGTTGCCAGTGATCTTTTTTGGAAAACAAAAATGGGGCATTTGTTGATTTATTTATTTTCTGTCTCTAATTAGTTACCTCAGTTTGATTGAAGCCAGTGGAGTTGTGCTTTTCCTCTACTTCTACTTCCTCTCCCCCACCTTTTTCTGCCCAGTGTAGGTGTATTCTTAAATTCAGACGGGAAGATTCTTTCACATATCACTCAGTTACCTCCCAATCTGGGGGAGTTTTTCTTACAACTTGATACCAGATACCATTAATTTTACATTCCTGAATAAAGGCCTAGTACCCACGCATATTTCAACCATGCATATATCAAGTTCAACCGAGTTTTAATAGGGGATTAAAAAAACAAGCTGTTAGGTTTCCATGGGCACTGGTTCTCATAGGTTCTATTGGTGATAACTGCTTTAACATGGAGCAAGAGTTTGTGAATCAGGAAATAGAATAAATTAAAATTTAAAATATATAGAGGAATCCTCTTGATTGCTCAGCATGATGTTAGATAAATGAGTTTGTCAGAAAATATCAGTATACGCTGTTTACCAATGTTATTTATTTACATTCTTCTAAAGCCATTATGGATATTGTATTATGAGAGCTAAACCTAAATAAGTTATCCTGTTCCCTAGGACCTTCTCTGTAAATAGTGAATTTTAGACGAGTGGTCTGTCCTAAATCTTAAATAGAAAAAAAAACTAAAGCGATTTGCTTAAGCCATTGTACATTATAAAGAGCTGTTTTGTTTTGCTTTGCTTTGCTTTGTTTTGTTTTTTTAAAGCTGCATTCAGAGCTACAAAGGAATAGGAAAGTAGGGTAGTGTTGGATTCTGGTTTTATGTAACTCTAAAATAAATGTATCTCTTTAATATCTCAGTTGTAGGGATTTTGTCAATACCAAAGCAGACTGAGTTGTGGTTTTGTAAATAAAGTTTTTTCTAAAAATGACCATTCTTCCTTTAATTTTTTGTTATGCCCACATATTGTATGTAAAAATATAAATAAATAGTACTTAAAGTATAGAATATAAGGCTAATGTTTATTGAATACTTACCAT